TCCTCTGGTTTGGGGGTCAGGTTTGGCCAGCAAACCAGGTGGGCAACAGGATTTTCTCCGGGATTTATTTCCTAGTCCCATCTTTCTGGGCCACAATCAGCATTAGCTTCAAGGTCAGAGCTCCTGGCTGGCAGAACTCCTAAAGCCACAGTCATCGTGGGCTCCAGGGACTGCTTTGCCATCATCCCAGTCAGGCCTGATGAGTGCAGCTTTGAGCGCCTGGGGCCCTGGATGCTTCCAGTCCCGAGATGGATTCACATGTATAGACCACTCATGATCTTTCTTCGGGCACTCTTTAAGTATGTTAGCTGTTTCCTGCGGGGCCCTGAATAACACACACACACACTTCATTTAATTTTGCAGAATATAAAATCTACATACACACACAATTTTTTAAGAAAAACTTTATTTTTCAAATTTACAACATGTCAATAACCAAGAACTTTAAAATAATGACTTAAAATGTAGAAGATACTCAATAATTGTTAGTAAAATGTTTAAAACTAGTTGGAAGAAGATTACTTTTGGGGGAAAAAAGCTGTTTCTGCCACTGCCCATTAATTTTCCACTTTTAAAATGATCAAACTTTAATGCAAAATATAATGTGCATAAGTAGAAAATGGAAATAGACTGACTTTGCATATGCTTAAGCTGAGCACATTTTTCACTGCCTCCTTTGAGACGTTAACAGTATTAAACGCTGTCTTTACTGGAAAGTTCCTTCTGAGAAAGACAGGAATATTTCCTATATTCTGTCAGTCTTAGTAATACATGGTAAGCTGGTAACGCAACTCAAGAGGCCTGAGCAGAGAGGTTGAAGTCGGCACCGGCGCCTGGGCTGTTCCCAGGAGACTCCGCTGGCTGCGTGGGGTCAGCGCCGTCCAGCAGGGCGCGTCTTTGGAGGCGGCGTCAGCTGCCCCGGCGCGGCGGCTGCATCTGGAAACCGCGCGCGCCGCCCGCCAAGGGCGAGCCCGTCGCCCACAGTTCACGCGCATGGCGCCGGGGGTCGCCAGTAGGCCCAGCGATGAGGGGGCTGCGGGCTTGCAGTAGAGACCTGCGCTTAGCTGCTGGTGCGGGGCAGGCCTGGGGCAGCGCGGGGCGAGGAAGGCGGGGTCCGGCTCCACGCGGTCAAACGGGGACGCAGGGCGTGGGCAGTGGTGGCAGTGGAGCGGGAGTACGACCAGAGCCATGTGCGGGGCAGCGACCGGCAGGAGGGAAAGCCCTGCGCGGGGAAGGGCAGGCCCAGGCCGCCCAGGGCTACGCGGCCGCGAACGGTTGGGGGACGGTCCTGGTCTCTGGCCTGGTCCCGCAAGATCCCCGCGCTGCGCCGCCTCCCGGAGGAAGGCAGCTCCTCCTCCTGCGCCCACCTCGCTGGGTACCCAGTTGTTTCCCAAACTCACAAAGCGCAGACATCTCCCAAGAGGACAGGAAGCCTGCAAAGAGGCGCCCCACACACTTTTATCACCCAGACGAACACAGTGTGAGTGGAAGTTAACATTAACTATGACGCATGTTCGCCAAGCCCGGCGTCTCCCCGCGCAGAAGCCCAGCCCTCCCACGTCCGGGGTTCCCGGCGCCCGGGTTCCCCGCGCTCCGCCTCCCCCGGCGTCGGGCGCAGCTGGGCGTCAAGCTGGGCGGGGGTCCCTCGCCAGCCTCTGGCGCTCGACCTTCGCCCCACCTGGAAGGCGCCGGATGCGAGACTCGCCCTTGGCTCGGCCCGCGGCCCCGGCCGGCGCCTCGCCCTTCACCTTCAAGTCCCCGAGGGAGCTCGGCAACTCGGCCCAAGGACAGGGGCCCAGCCTAGCCGTCACCGCCGGCAGCGCGCTCCGGGTCTGGCTCTGGTAGTCACTGGCGTATCCCGCATCCGGCCTGCTCACGGCGCTCCAGGCCTGCCCCGCGCGCCGAAACCCTCCGCCGGACGCGGAGGAAAAGAAGGTGGTGAGCGAGGCACGGAGATGCTCCGACGGCTGCGCGGGTCTCCGAGGCCGAACCGCCACCCGCGTTCCGGGCCAGTCCCAGCCCACGGCGTGGCCAGCGCTGCCGCCGGTCCAGCGACACTGCGGGCGCCCCCGGGCCGCGGGGCCTCTTCTGAGACCATGTGGCCCACAGAGAATCTAAGCTCCCGCCGCCGGGCTCCACCTCAACGGCGGAGAACTCGGGCGCCGAGCATCGCCCGATCCCTACCCGGCAGCGGACGGCTACAGGGTTTGATTTTCCCCTCCACAGGAAAGAACGTGCAGAGGCACAAATCCCCTCCTCTTCCCTCAGAGGAAAGCCTGTCCCAGCGGTCCCGCTGAGAACTTCCGAAGCCTTGGCGCGGCAGGCAGGCCCCTGAGCCGGTGCACCGCGAAGTTGCATTCTCACCTTCGAGTCACCGTGGCTTAGGCCGAGTAAACGAGCACTTCATCTAGCGCCGGGCGGGCCCCGGCACCAAGCTAAGAGCTCAAAACTCCTCGAAGCGGGCGCGCGACGTCGCGGTCCGAGCTCTCCTCGCCGCACTCCCCCATCAGACCTAAGATCTTTTACCTTTTAAATTAAAGTGAATCCAGATCCTTGTTAATGCGGCCTAATGTAGCAGCGGGAAGAGTGTAGGTCCCTGGCGAGGGGAGCGCGCTCCGGTGACCTCTAGCGCCTCAGACGCCCGCGCAGGAGGAACTCCCGCAGCCCGCCCGGGACCCGAGGGCAGGAGGGTGCGGGGAACGGGGCTGCCACTGCGCCTAAGCCTTTCCCCTTTTATAGGCTTTAGGGAAACAAATCCTCTTTTCCTAGTGGATGTAAGAAGTGAGTGAATTTAAAGTCACAGCCACGGCGGTAAGCGGCCCCAATTGTCTGGGATTCATAATGCTGTTAATATACACACGTATATGTAACAGCACTTTGCAGGTATACATACATATATATTATATGTATTTTTTTTCATATGACGTTTGCATCAATATTCTGCGTGCTGTCCCTCCCCCACCCCAACCCCAATCTGTTTTTAAAAATCCACCTCCGCAGAAGAGGAGAGGAGTGCTTCAGGGAAGGGTGGAGGCATCCATGTCCTCACCTTTCCCAGTGAGGAATCGAGACTTCCCGCCTTCGCGATGGAACTAGAAAAGGGTATGTAGTCCTGGACTTTAAAAGACAATTAACAGAAGTGGAAATAAGGATGTAACTATATTCCGAGGAAGAGCGGGCAGGAAATTCTTAGCTGTCGTAGCAGAAAGTAAATGTCTAAAACTCATAAGCCTAAAATTAGCCATGCAGGTACATTAATTAATTAACCACTAGACAAGCAGAATTATTAATGTAGGTAATGCCCAGTAGGGGGAAGAAAAAAGGAATTGATTCTGACCTGTGGCACTGGGGCTGGGGAGAGATGGAAACTTCTGACAACTCTGTTTATATTACAAGCCCGTCTGCAATGTTGTTTGAGTTGTTGTAAGCGTGTGCATCATTTACATTTTTAAAATTATTTTTAAATGAATAAAACAATAATGTTTTCTATATCCACAGTCTCGTTATTGAAACTACAAACCTA